GCTTCATGGCTGGGCGTGGTGGCTCACGCCTGTAATCCCAACACTTTGGGAGGCTGAGGCCAGTGGATTGCCTGAGCCCAGGAGTTTGAGACCAACCTGGGCAACATGGTGAAACTCCATCTCTACTAAAATACAAAAAATTAGGCTGGGTGCGGTGGCTCACGTATGTAATCCCAGCACTTGGGGAGACCGAGGTGGGTGGATCACCTGAGGTCAGGAGTTCGAGACCAGCCTGGCCAACATGGTGAAACCCCGTCTCTACTAAAAATACACATTAGCGGGGCGTTGTGGCAGGCGGTTGTAATCCCAGCTACTCGGGAGGCTGAGGCAGGAGAATCGGTTGAATCTGGGAGGCGGAGGTTGCAGTGAGCCGAGATCGCGCCATTGCACTCCAGCCTGGACAACAAGAGTGAAACTCGGTCTCAAAAAAAAAAAAAAAAAAAAAAAAGCCGGAAGTGGTCATGCGCGCCTGTAATCCCAGCTACTCGGGAGGCTGAGGCAGGAGAATCGCTTGAACCCGGGACACGGAGATTGCGGTGAGCTGAGATCTCGCCACTGGACTCCAGCCTGGGCGACAGAGCGAGACTCTGTCTCAATAAAATAAAATAAATAAAAAATTTAAAAAATGAGGTCTGGGTGATTAAACAGTTATACAGGTGGACAGTGATAAAATCCCTGACTCCAGGGTTAGAGAGACCACCCTGGAACCCACTGGCTGGTTGGAGTCGAGATGTTTGACCTTGGGCCCTCTTCTCCTTTCTCCATCTGTCAGATGGGTATAGGATGACTTTCCGTGGGGAGTGCTTGACAGGAGCTAAGAAACAGGTCAGCTATGGCGCTTACTGCCTGCGGGAGCTGCCGCACTTAGAACCACCAGCTGTTATCCCATTTTTATAGATGAGGGCAGAAGAGAAAACGCAGGTGGTTGGGGCCAGGCTGTCTGATCCGGATGGGGGACTTTTCCCTCGGGGCAGGTGAGAGCGCCTGGAGAGGCCCCTGCCCCCGCGCACGCGTCCTAGCGGTTGCCGGGCAACGCGGCCCGGGCCATGGAGGCGTCGTACGAGTCCGAGTCCGAGTCCGAGTCTGAGGCCGGGCCTGGGACTCAGCGGCCCGGGACCGGGACCGTGAGCGCGGCCGTGCGCGAGCACTTGCGGAAGCTGTGTCTGCGCGAGTTCCCGTGCGGTGCCGGCAGCTGGGTGCGGGCGCCGGGGCCGGAACTCTGGGGGCCGTGTCCTTAAGGGGGCTGTGTCACACCTACAGAAAATCCCTCCTCTGCCACTGCAGAATAAGTCGCGCTTTCTTCCTCAAACTTGGCGAACTTGGAGGGAGCTTGTCCCCAGAGAGGAGGATGTGGTGAGCCCCGGAGAGGAGACGGTGGAGGCCCTGCTGGGCCTGGTCCGCAGCCGCCACTCCCCCTGGGCTCTGCTGAACAACTCGAATGCAGAAGACAGTTTCCTGAGAGAATTGGCCATCCGGAACCCGCTGACGATCACAGACACCTTCTTCTACTCCTACTTCCGGTCCCTGCGGGTAATAGACAAGAAGGTCAGTGCTGGGCACGTGGTAGGTGATGTTAGTACAGCCCTCAGCTTCCTCTCCCCTCTTCCAGGTCACCCTGGTGGATAAAGACCTCCTGAAATTTCTAAAGCTGGAGGAGTTGGTACTGAGCGCCAATCGAATCAAGGAGGTGGATGCCACCAATCTGCCCCCCACACTCAAGGTGAAGGAGCCCCGGTCTGTGTTGAGTATTTGCATCGTCCCGGGCCTTCCGTGTGGTCTCCCAGGTGCTGGAGCTCTACGGCAATGAGATCAGCAGCATGGAGTGTCTGTGTGCCCACCCACCCGCCGGCCTGCAGCACTTGGGGTTAGGCCACAACAAACTTCTAGGCCCCTTGGAAAGTCTCTACGTCACCGCTAATCACTGGTAACTCGGGAGCCCAGATGGAAAGTGAGAGGTTGACCCCCAGACGGTCCTGCTCACCTTCCAGGCCCAACCTCGTCTCCCTGGACCTGGGCTTCAACGACCTGACAGACCTGCAGAGCATGGTCACCAGCCTGAGGACCCTCCGGCACCTGCGACTCCTGGTGCTGCAGGGAAACCCACTGGCCTTGGTGCCCTACTACCGCGGCCTCACCATCGACAGCCTGGCCCAGCTCTGCGTGCTGGACGACATCACCGTGTCTCCCAATGAGAAGCATCTCTTCCGGGGGCTCAGCCTCAATGGCGGTGAGGGTACTGGCATGCAGGGAGGGGGTGGCGGCCCCCCTGTCCTGCCCATTCCTCCCTGCAGATCTCTTGGCACAGGAGGCGCAGTTTGTGGTGACCATCGGAAACATCAGAGGAGTCCTGGACACCTCTGTCTTAGACCCGGAACCCAGGCCCGAAGGCCCTTTCATCACTTACAACTATTACGTGACCTATGATTTTGTGAAAGATGAAGAAGGCGAAATGAATGAGTCCGCGGGCGTCCTGGCCGAGGTGTGCCCTGGTCTGTCCCTAGGAGTATGGGGAGCCTTGGACGAGTTTCTGTCTCTTCCTGCAGATCGTCAAGCCCTCTCCCAGCTTAGAATTATTAGTTGAGGAATCTCCTGAAGAGGTCGTGGAAGACGTCATCGAAGACATTGTTGAAGAGGTTACTGAAGAGGTCGAAGGGTCTCTGGAGTCTGAGGTGGAGGAGTCAGGAGAGTCGGAGCTGTCTGTCATCTCGGGGCCTTCGACCATCTTGCAGATGCCGAGGGCCTCTGCAGAAGAGCTGGCCAAGTTGAGGCTGCGTATAGATCCCCGGCTCTGCCCGTCCCCAGGGTAAGGATGGAAATCTGAACCAGGGCAAGTGGGGCACCCCCGTCTTCATCCCTCCCTCCCCAAGGACTGTCCTCTTCAGCACTGCCCACAAGCCCTGGGCTGAGGTCATCCCCTGCAGTTACGAGATGCAGCACTCTCTCAGGGACCTGGTCCCACTGAAGGCCTTCCTGCTGGCGGGGACCACCGTGACCATCGTGGAGGAGAAGGTGGGCAGGCGGAGGCAGTGCCCGGCCATCCACTGCTCACTCGAGGATTCTCTCCTGCCCCTAGATTCTCTCCTGGCCTGTGGTGCTACCTGCTGTTGACAGTCCCCTGTCTGCCAAGAAAGGAAAGGGGGAGAAAGACAAGAAAGGGAAGGAGAAAGACAGGACGGGGAAAGGAGAGAAAGAGCCGGCCAAGGTACCGGGCCTTGGTGCTGGGGAGGGCAGCCTTGTCCCACCCTCCTGTCCTCCCGTCGTCGCAGGAGTGGAAGGTGCTGAAGAAGAAGAAAGAGCCGCCCAAGGAGCTCCGGCAGGACCCCCCCATCCTCCAGGTGCTGGGCCGGGGCCTGGTGATCCTGGAGCCCCTGCTCGCCGGGGAGCCCCTGGTGTCCACCGTGTGCAACTTCGGCGTGGTCCGCACATTGACATCTGACAGGCTGACGTTGGCCAGGGTACAGCCGGGCCCTAGCCACATCCTCCACCTTAAGCATCTCGTTTTGTGGTTCTTTCTCTCAGGATTCAAAGAAGATTAAGAAAGTTGCCAAAAAAGGTGAGTGCCGATGGTGGTGACCAAAGGCAGGGAACCCCGTCTCTACTGAAAACACAAAAATTAGCCAGGTGCGGTGGTGGGTGCCTGTAATCCCAGCTACTCAGGAGACTGAGGCAGGAGAGTCGCTTGAACCTGGAAGGCAGAGGTGGCAGTGAGCTGAGATCGCGCCATTTCACGCCAGCCTGAAGAAGTAAACGTTGGAGGGCATATGCTGCTGGACTTCAAAACCCATGCCTATATGAACATGTGATTTGTGATACTTATCTGTGGGTTAAGATGGCCTTAAAAAGGTTTTTTTTTTTTTAATCTCTTTAATGTTTGGCTTAATTGAAGACAGCTGGATTCTTACAGCTACTTCTGCAGTCAACTGCTTGCAATATGTTGCTGTAATTGACGTGCACAAAGAAAATCCAACCTCAGGCCCATAATTGGAAAAGAGGGAGTATTTTAATAGACCTTAAAATAATATAATTTCTTTAATATTACACCAAATTTGACAAGTGGTAATTTCTTAAAGGTTGTTACAATGTGAAAACAATCTATATTGAATTTTTCATAATCAGATTAAAATTCATTAATCTAGTTTGCATTTTGAACGGATATTTTACCATGCAGTTTGTAACATGCATGAGTTACTTGTAAACTACAGGTTAACAGACTTATGCAGATATTCCAACAGTTGACACCTGTCACTATACATTTTCCAAAGATCACGTTCTTTACTATCACCACCCACATCATTAGAAAGGTCTTTGCGTATTGGAAAATTGGTAAATTCATGGTGGCAGATACAATGTTGTCTCATTTTTAGGGCAAATGTTATACATTTATTGAAATGCTTTCAGTTGTTTCCCCTGAAGTGCTATAATTACTTCATTTTTAAGAAAATATCTGCAGCTGGGCTCGGTAGTGTACGCCTGTGATCCTAGCACGTTGGGAGGCCTAGGCAGGCGGATCACTTGAGGTCAGGAGTTCGAGACCAGGCTGGCCAACATGGTGAAACCCCGTCTCTACTAAAACTACAAAAAATAGCCGGTCGTGGTGACAGGCGCCTGTAATCCCAGCTACTTGGAGGCTGACGCAGGAGAATCGCTTGAACCTGGGAGGCGGAGGTTGCAGTGAGCCGGGATCATGCCACCGCACTCCAGCCTGGGCGACGGAGCACGACACTGTCTCAAAGCAAAAAGCAGCCAGTCTTGCAACTCAAACAGCTGCGATTTATTAAATGATCTAATTAAATACAATTTAATTTTATTTCTTATTACTGTTAACACCC